TAGGAATTATGAAAAGTACCTATTAGACAGCTTTTCCCATCTTTGGGGCACCGGACTAGTTCATGAATGGGCATGTAATCCCACCATGGGGACTAATATGGGAGGCGTCCCTGGACTGCTTCTTTCAGAACCCCCTTTCCTCAGCATCACTGGGACATTTCCCACTGGAGACGGATTAGGGAGAATATCCCTATGTGTTGTTGGCAGCCTTACTGCTGCAAGGACAAGAGGGCTTTCTTGAGAATAGAACCTACCCCACAAAACCATAGATGAGAAGAAGAGAAGTGGAGCCTCGGCGTGAGCACATCATCTGCCTTCTGGATAAAGCCAAGCCTGCAGATTCATTCATCTCTGTCTCCTGGGACAGAGCCTATGGCTTCCTTTATTGCTCAAGCCAGTTTAAACTAAACCCTGAGTCCTCATTCCTATATACATCCTATGAGATTAATATCATTATCTTTATTTTACAGAGAAAGTAATAGAACCAGAAAGTTGAGTGATGTGCTCAAAGTTATACAAGCCAGTCAGGATATTTTGACTCCATGTTAAAAAGTTCTTGAGTCAGAGGGAGCATCCAGGCTTTCTACAAAGCACCTTTAATCTACCTGCCATGTCTCCCTCCATTGCACAAACTGTGCATTGTGTCCATGTGAATCCTCTAGCCCTAGGTCACCTGCCTTTGCTCACACCTTCACTCCACCCCTCCCTTCTTTCCCTATTGACAATGTTCATTCAGCCTCTGCTCTCACCTCCTACTGGGAGGTGTCACGGTGGAATTGAGTCTCTTGTGGGAAGAGGTGCTCATTCCCCATAGACATAAGAAGGAGTGCTGCTCCATGTTTGTGCTCTTGAGCTTTCTCACCCGAGGGGCCAAGTTTAAGCCTCGTTAGTTATCACACAAAAATACAGGAAGGTCTCTATGAAGTGATTTCACGTTCTTCAGGGAGGAATTCTCCAGGGCATATAATTCTATGCCATATAACATTATGGAATCAATGCTCTGAATCAGTCAGTTGTGTTTGTGAATAGGTGGCTTTTGACTACAGGTGAATCTTCTGATAAAGTAGTATGAAAATTAAAGAGACAGAGTCAACAGGTAAAAAAGTGCATATTCTGCTCCTGTGCGTTTTTGATGCCAGTCAATTTCTTTTTCTTTTCAGAGAAAGGTTCGGGCAATAAGTAGAAGTGTAAGTGCTTTGCATGCATAAATCATCATATTTAAGTTCAACACTTACCTCTTTCCATTGGCAGGCTGAAGCCTTGGGGAGGAAGTGATCTGCGTAAGTATTACTTGTCAGTGATCTATCCAAGACACCATGAAGATCTTCTAAGGTATAAAGATTTTCTATTTTGTATAACATTCTCTTGTCTTCTCCTGTCTGCTAATGTCCTACAGGTCTGCACTCAAGACAGCACTGTATGCCTTCAACTTGCTGTGTCCATCTGTCTTCCTGGCTTCCTCATCTCTCACAGTGAATTTCTTTTGGTTTTCAAAACATCACACAAAAGGCAGTAGGCTTCCATTCTAGTTTTATGGTGTCACCAAGTGCCTCCTGACTTGAGCAAGTCAGTTTTCCTCCTCCTGCCATCCTCCTCCGACCTAATGGCCTTCCATTCATGACATCCTGTGATTGTGTTTGTTCATCCTCCACCCCCTTCAAATGTCATCATTCCCTTACTTAAATTTCTACAGCACGTGTTATTAATTTCCAATTGTGTTGTGTGCTGACTTCTCTTAGGCACTCTATTCCTTAAAAATAGAGTCTAGGTTTTTCTTATTTTAAAATTCATTTATTCAAAAATGTTGGTTTAAAACCTATTATGAGCCAGGGAGGGTTGTAGTGTAGGCAGTGTGTGTAGAGCAAAGAAGCAAACAAAATCTTTGCCCTCTGGGAGCTAAGCTCTAGTGAGGGATTTTATATATATATATATATATATATATATACATACACATACACATACCTTACTAGAGCTTATATATATATAATATATATAAAATATTAATCTGTTTATATTTATATAAATATTTAAAATATATTTTACACATATTTCTTAAAAAAAGGATAGAGGATATATTATATTCTATGCCATATAATGTTATAAAATCAATGAACTGAATCACTCAGTTGTGTATATATATGTGTGCATGTGTGTGTATATATATATATATATATATATATATATATATGTACACATAGAAAGAGAGAGAGAAAGAAAGAGAAAGTCCTGGGGTATGCGGTACGGGGAGGTACTAGTTTATGCAGCATACTGGTTAAGGGGTTAGAAGCTATTTTATGTAGTGTGCTTAGCTCTCTGTTGAGCTCTGGATTCATGTGTATTCCTAAGGGTGCAGAGCCTAGAAAATGGTAGCTGGTTAATCAGTGCTTGTTGAATAATTAATGATTAAATGAATTTTTTGATGACGAGTATAGTGGGAAGAGAGAAGAGAGAAAAGGAGAGAGAGAGTGAAATCTTTTAAATTACACAATGATCCCCCAAATGGTTTTTTTCTTAAGTCATCATGGTCAGAAGGATAGACCTTGGAGATCTGGCCCCAAAAACTTCACATCCAGGTAAATCCCAATATAATTGGCCAGATCCAGGATGGGCAGAAATCTGCAAGCTTGAAGCCAATTCACATAGTCTATAGGTCACCTAATATGGTTGTGTTGAAAATTCAAATCCCCTCTATGTTTCTACAGAATGTTGTTTTCTTTCTCCAAGTCATATATAGGTACTTTGAATCTAATTAATATTTTAAATAAGTTTATATCAAATATGCTGTAACATTGGATTATTAGGCTATTATCACATTTGTTGAGATATCTTTTTCAATCTATCTGCTTTTTTATATTTTATTTTTTGTAGTCTTAAGTTTTGCATTTATGTAAAATTCAGTTAAATAAAGAACACTTGCACCAATGTTATGGGATTGGAACCTAAGGTATAAAGTATTTATATTTCCATTAAGGCTATGTTTAATTTTCAAATAATATCAAATAAATTTTGATATTATTTGACAAGATCTCTGAGCCAGAATTCTTCATTTCTATTTTTTATATTTGGAATATAATCCAAGTATTTGGTCATTGTCTAAAATTGCCAAAGAAAATTTCTGTCAGGATAGGCTCCTCATCTTCTGCCAGAATTTCTGGGGTGAATGCAGACTGGAACTCTTAGCTAATGGACTGTGGCTTTATTCTGTATATACTATGTCCATAAAATCAATGCACGACTTCATTACTGAAAATGGAAAGACAAAATCAAAGCTGTGTGGTTGAATTCATCCTCTTGGGCTTTTCTAACTATCCTGAGCTCCAGGGGCAGCTCTTTGTGGCTTTCCTGGTTATTTATCTGGTGACCCTGATAGGAAATGCCATTATTATAGTCATCGTCTCCCTAGACCAGAGCCTCCACGTTCCCATGTACCTGTTTCTCCTGAACTTATCTGTGGTGGACCTGAGTTTCAGTGCAGTTATTATGCCTGAAATGCTGGTGGTCCTCTCTACTGAAAAAACTACAATTTCTTTTGGGGGCTGTTTTGCACAGATGTATTTCATCCTTCTTTTTGGTGGGGCTGAATGTTTTCTTCTGGGAGCAATGGCTTATGACCGATTTGCTGCAATTTGCCATCCTCTCAACTACCAAATGATTATGAATAAAGGAGTTTTTATGAAATTAATTATATTTTCATGGGCCTTAGGTTTTATGTTAGGTACTGTTCAAACATCATGGGTATCTAGTTTTCCCTTTTGTGGCCTTAATGAAATTAACCATATATCTTGTGAAACCCCAGCAGTGTTAGAACTTGCATGTGCAGACACGTTTTTGTTTGAAATCTATGCATTCACAGGCACCTTTTTGATTATTTTGGTTCCTTTCTTGTTGATACTCTTGTCTTACATTCGAGTTCTGTTTGCCATCCTGAAGATGCCATCAACCACTGGGAGACAAAAGGCCTTTTCCACCTGTGCCGCTCACCTCACATCTGTGACCCTATTCTATGGCACAGCCAGTATGACTTATTTACAACCCAAATCTGGCTACTCACCGGAAACCAAGAAAGTGATGTCATTGTCTTACTCACTTCTGACACCACTGCTGAATCTGCTTATCTACAGTTTGCGAAATAGTGAGATGAAGAGGGCTTTGATGAAATTATGGCGAAGGCGAGTGGTTTTACACACAATCTGACTGTGTTGAGAAGCCATGTAAGATTTAGTCACTGCATGACTGTATTCAATCTAAATTTAATAAATTTAGATTCATTAAGTTTGCATTTTTTGGCATGAGTATGACTAATTTATTGTGTTCTCCAAGTTTGATTGTATATCAGGAGCATCTTTATATGTTAATGTTTTTAGTTTTTTCACCAGTGCATAATATTCCTTAATATTGAATATAACACAATTTCAACAATTTGTTTAGTAGTAGCCCTACTGATGGTTATTTTTTTGTCACAATAGATAATACTAAAACAACCAGTTTTTATATATTCATAAATTCTGGTGCTTTAATTTTTACAGAATAGCTTTCACAAAGTAGGTTTGAAGGGTCAAAACAAATGTGAGTTTGCAAGTTTTCATAGATATTACTGAGTTACTTTTTTAAATGATTTTAACAACTTCAGACTGACCTGAGCACCCATCCTATCCCTCTACTATGTTGTATGCCAAGAAGCCTACAATAACGAGATGAGATTTTCTGCTTCTGTAGTGAAAATCTGTTCCATACATAAGTAGGAAAGAACAGTTATTTATTGAGAGGAACACAATGTCTCTACTCAGGGACCCAGAGAGTCTATAATTCAAAACTAGATATCTTCTGGTTATTTTAGAATATATATTCCTCCAGTGTTTTGAGTAGAGAACATCATGTGATCATTTTTGAAGGTCATTTAAAGTACGGCTGTCCTTTCCACTTATAAACTATATTTTTTGAAACTTGGTCAAATTTCTTTCATAAGGCAAAAATGCACCTCATACAGGCCAAACAATGTATGATTGTGTTTTTTTGTTGTGGGACATAAATATGATTACCTCATTGTGCCTATTTTCTATTATCCTTGGGTCATATCAATATTTATGTGCATCTTTCCAACATAAAATAATCACATAATAGTCTTTCTAGTTATATATAAAGATGAATAATTAGACACATTGCAACATTGAAATATAACATTTCATTCTTGCTTCCTATTTTAATATTGCTATAATAAATAGAAAGGGTTCTTCTCATTAAATCTATATCAAAGGAGTTGACAACACCCTTCATTTCTGCTCTGGGGGTGGAGGTGGGGTAATAAAGCGGTTAGAACACTTCTACAAAACAATCATTCATTGGATGGAAAACCCTTCTTTTCTTCACTACTCCTTCTGCCAAAAATAAAGGTGAAGTTGCAAATCTATTTGAATTTCAAAAAAAGAGAGAAATTTCATGAGAAGAAGGCTGGAACCTTGTGGGTAATGATGCAGGACTTTTCTTCTCAGTCACTTTGGAAGCTGGGGACCCCTGACCGGCAACAGCCCACCTGGCATGCCCCAGCTCACCTCTGTTATAGCTTGTACCTGCATTCAGCAGTTCCCAAGCTTTTGTACCACACCCAAGAAGAATGAGGATATGCTGGGCATTGAAGGGTAAGGATGGTGGAGAAGAATTTTACTGAAGGACAGAACAACTGTCAGCAGAGAGGGGATATGGGGGGTGGTTCCCCTACTGGAAGGCAGGAAAGCCCCACCATGGTGGCTGGGTCCAGGACCTTTTAGGGACTCAAAATGGGAAGTACATGCTGGTTTGTGAGGTATGCAAAAAGGTTAAAGTGAAGACACCACTCAAAGGTGGGCATGACAGTGTAGAAAAACCAATTAGGAAAGGGTAGGTATATGTAAAATAGGTGAAGAGCGGGGAACAATCAGAGGAAAGTATGTGAAATGGGAAGATAAGTTCTCAATCCGGTCCCAGAGTTTAACTTGCAGTTTGGCTTTCAGGCTTTAAACTGTCTTTTGTTTAGAGGTGGGGTTTCACCAGGAACCCACCCCATCTGCCTAGGCATTTGGCTGCCTCCTGTCGCTATCAGTGATATCTGAATGTTGTATAATACTGTTTTCATTTGGGCACCAAACAGCCCTCAGCAAAAGCCTTTGATTGGATCCCATCTCTTGATATCCTGAAATTTCCTTCTGATAGCTTTTAAAAGAACCAATTAAGTAAGACTTATGTAAAACGAACAAATCAGCAAAGAAACAAACAAAGGAAGCTAAATACAGAAAGTCTTTTTAGCCATTCTTTAGTTCATTTTGTTCATTGATTCTGTAAACCAATTTTTTTCTTAAAAAAAATTCTTTATAAAAATGTCTTAAGAGAGCTAAATCTAATGAAATAGTCTCTGCTCTTGAAGGATTTACAGTGTACTGGTCATTAGATGCTGGAAGGTTACTATATTTGACGCTTTCCTCTTTCATTGCCTTTGTGATAAATAAAGCCTGGATTGGCAAGATGTTCATGAAATTACAATAAGAAATTAGGTCACTCTAATTCTAAATTTGTATGTGTGTGTGTATATGCGTGTGTGAATCCAAGTATGTGCTGGGAATTTATACATTTGTGATGTTATGTGAGGAGATAGAAATAATCGCTAGTAAATTTAGTCATAGTTTAAAATTTTTATGTTATTCTGATGAATAGAAATTGTTAGTATGCTTCACACATAATAGCCTAATCATATCATTTCTGCATACTATTCTTCATGGTGATTTTTAGTTATAGTCACCGTGGCTGCTACTGCTGCTAGTTTTCTAGTTTATGCCCATTCTCCTTTTTCTTTAATAGAGAAAACCCCATTTTTGTTCTTTAAGTAGAAAAAAAAAACAAGTTTCTTAAGGGCAGTAATGTATCCAGTTAATAACCAATTTCCCAGTTTCTCTTTTGAACAAGGGTGGTTTGTGACACAGTTCTGACTAGTGATATATAGGTGGACATCCTTGAGTAGGGTGTCTATGAAAACTCTTTAAAAATGTGACTTAGTTAATAAGGACTTTTTGCTCTTCAACCTCCTCCTTCCTTCTACCTGAAACAAGCCATGAGGCTAGAGATAGTGCAGCTATCTTGCAATGAGAGTTAAAGCATGACTAGAAAAGCCAGGCCCTACAGAGGCCAAGTGGAAAGCTAGAGGGCCCCTGGGTCTGTGACGGCATTGCGTAGTGACCTTATCATTCCTCTCCTGCCTATTTGTTTACTGACTGTTACTTCAGAGAAATAAACCTTGTCTTTGTTTAATCCAGTATTTGCTAGGTTTTCTGTTACAGCATAACCCAATCCAGACTGTTATTGTTACAAAAAAAAAAAAAAATAAA